ACAAAAGTCCTTAGGTGAACACTGAGAAGGCAGATGCAGCAGAAACCTCCAGGCCAGAACTACCCAGTCTTGGACCTATGGTGGAGATAGAGCATAGCTGGCGATCATGTGTACTTACACTCTAAGGTCACCTGGTTGCACTATGGCCTCATCTGTGGCTCTGAAAATGAAGATTTGGAAGGAGATCATCACAGCTAATGTTTAACAAGCCCCTCCTGTGTGCCAAATCATTCACCCCTCACCACAACCGAATGAGCTAAGGATTCTCATTATATATAGTTTATGGAGAGGGAAGTGCAGACATAAAGAGGTGAATTATCTTACCCAGATCACACAGCTGATAAGTGGTGGAGGCAGAATAGAATCTAAACAGTGTGGCTCCGGAGCCCACATGCATTGATTCGACAAGTGTTTATTGAGCACCTGCCGCGGACAAGGCCTTGTGTGATTAAATAGGGTTATAATTAGTAATATAAAAATGAGAAATCACTAATGCTTTTTAGACTTAACATTTTGTTTTTTTGTAGGTTTCAGGCACAGAACTGTATATCCAATAATAGTGAAATGGATCCCACTAATTATGACAGAAATGATGATACATTTAAATGACTTGGATGTTTTATAGGTATGATCTCGTGAAATCTTGAGAGAAACTGAATGACGAATGAAACTATTGTTCCTGTTTCACACAGAAGAAAACTGAGGTTAAAAGGGGTAAAGTAATTTTGCATGGCATGAAGTAGAAATTCAAAGTACAGGAATTTGAACTTGGTTCTGTCCTTTTCTGAAGCCCTTGACCACTATAGACTCAAACATCACCTTGTTTTTCCACTCATTCAACACTTTTTTTTTTAAATTATCTAATAGGTTGGCACTCATCATGAGCCCCTGTTCTCATTCTGCAAATGGTGAAGCTCTCTATTGTCCTGACCCCACAGTTCCTGTCCCATGACCAGGGCCAGCTCACCAAGGAGCTGCAGCAGCATGTAAAGTCAGTGACATGCCCATGCGAGTACCTGAGGAAGGTGAGTGAGTGCAGACAGATGGGGCCTGGTGCCCTTGAGCAGTTCCCGGGTCTCAGCTGCCACACATCTCATAGCCGGTGATGCTGGGGGAAGCTTACGCAGTCACAGTACTGGCTTCTTCCTCTTTTTCTTTCCATACAAGTGGCTTAGGGATGGGGTAGAGTAGTTGACTTATTTGGATGAAAACCACTATCTTCTGTCAGAAACTCAAAAGGAATCATTGCTGGCATGGTAACCTAAAGAAAAACAACCAGACAAGTGCCCAACGACACTTAAAAAGGTGATTTATTATCTTGCCAAGTTTAGGCTGGGCATGGTGACTCATGCCTCTAATCCCAGCATTTTGGGAGGCTGAGGCTGGTGGATCACCGGAGGCCAGGACTTTGAGACCAGCCTGACCAATATGGCAAAACCTCGTCCCTACTAAAAATACAAAAATTAGCCGGGCATGGTGGTGTGAGCCTGTAGTCCCAGCTACTCAGGAGGCTGAGACAGGAGAATTGCTTAGATTCAGGAGGTGGGGGTTTTAGTGGGCCGAGATCACGCCATTGCACTCCAGACTGTGCGACAGAGCGAGACTCTGTCAAAAAAAAAAAAAAAAAATTATCCTGCAAAATTTGAAAAGGAAATTCAAATCAACAGCTTCTAAACTACTTTTTAACATGACTCATAATAATACATTCTATAGTACATATGTATGTTCTATAACTTTGAATAAAAGAGTTAACCACATCACATTTATTTTATAACATGTAATACATATTTTTTATTCTCCTTCATTTGTTTTGAATGCTCTGTGCAGTCTACAAAAAGTCCAATAGTAATAATTAAATTAGTCATTAAGTTGAACATTATCTTGTCTTTTAAAATGATAATCTCAAAAATGATCTTTTATTTTTGAGATTTATATAGATACACACACACACACACACACACACACACACACACACACACACATATTTTTTGAGACAGAGTTTCACTCTGTCCCCCAGGCTGGAGTGCAATGGCACAATCTTGGCTCACTGCAACCTCTGTCTCCCGGGTTCAAGCAATTCCTCTGCCTCAGCCTCTGAGTAGCTGGGACTACAGGTGTGTGCCACCATGCCCAGCTAATTTTTGTATTCTTAGTAGAGATGGGGTTTCACCATATTGGCCAGGCTCGTGTCAACTCCTGACCTCGTGATCTGCCCACCGCGGCCTCCCAAAGTGCTGGGACTATAGGTGTGAGCCGCTGCACCCGGTCCAAGTAAAATTATTTTAACAATATACTATGAAGAGAAAAACACTGGCTATGAAAGAATATGCATAGTTTTACCCTGTTTAAAAATAAAGATTGAAAGAATACATATGCAAATAAGTTTACTTTTATTTTTGGTAACACTTTACTGCATTGTCTGAATATTGACAATCAGTATGCATTATGAAGCTACCTGGCTAACATTGTGTACTCACTGTGTGTGCCAGGCCCTGGGTTCAATGCTCTACATGCACTTATATTTCATTTAATTCTCTCTGCAACCTGAGATGGTATAGCCACCTCATTTTACAGAGTTGAAACTGAGGCTCAGAGACTGAAAGTTAAGCCTGAGGTTGCAGTCAATAAGAGGCAGAGCTGGAACTGAAACCTACCTGTGTCTGACCACCAGTTCGTGTTCTGACGGCAGGCTAGTCTGCATCACAGAGTGTGGAGTAGATGGTGCATGCCTGCTAGGATGGGCTAGGTATCACTGTAGGTAAGAAACAGCCCCAAACTATGGAAATGTACACCACTGAAGGCTCTTTTCCTGCCCATGCTGCACATCCTCCATGGCTCTCCTGTGCCCTGTGCCCCACATGCCCTCATCCTGCCACGAGAATAAAGGAGCAGCCTCCATATGGGAGCTGTCAGCTGCTCTAAGAGATGAAGGAGAGAGTGGCCCGTCTCAATGGCTCCCAACTCTTTTGCCTCGAGGTGACACGCTTCACTTCCACGCACATCTCCTGGGTCAAAGCAAATCCCATGGGTACATCCACTTTCAAGTGGCCCAGGAGAGAACCTGAAATACTCGGTGGACTCCATTAAGGCCGTCATATGGTGTCAGCCTGCATGGGAGACTGTGGAGGGGCAGAGGAGGAGAGTGGGGAACTGATGGGAAATGACAGGAGGACTAAGTCACCGCAGATTTGCTTTATCTTCAGCCAGGTGGAGTTTGTCCCAGAGCCGCACAAAATCATCACCAGCATGATTAAACGGAGTAGACTTCAGAAAAAGCAGTTTGGTCGGATGTAATCAGCAGTGAACTCAGAATCAATTGAGTGACATTGAGTCAGTAAATCTCTGACTGCCTCAGTTACCCCATATGATAGTTTTGAGGATGGGAACATTGAGAGAGTTGATTTGGAAGGATATCAAGAGTAAAAATTCCAACATTTTTAGTTCCTTTAAGTTAAATCCAGGCACTGTCTTTCCTGCAAGTCTCCTGTTCCTTTCAGATTGCACAGGTGAGAGTGCTCAGATTAGGGCTGGAGGTTGTAAACCATTGCTCCCACACTGACAGTGCCCCCGTGTCGTGCGTGTATTCTGCGCATTTTCCTGTGCTAAACACTCTCCCAAAACATCGTGGGGCCTGATTCTTCCTCTTTGTTCCAATGGCCCTGGGTGACTCAAGTGCCCATTCAATGACCAGGACACAGAGGTCTTAGAGAGATGCTCCTTGAGGCCCCAGGTGCGAGCCTGTACCCTGCCGGAGCATGAGGCAAGGGACAGGGCATCGTCTGTGGGGATAGTGGGGGTAGTGGGGGTAGTGGTCAGCCAGATTTGGTGACTCTACTTGCTCACCAGACGATCCTACACCTGCCACCTCCGATGGATCCACTGCCTCTGTGCCTGCCTGTACTGCTGATGCTCCAGTGGATAACTCAGCATCCCAGCCTAGGCCCAATGCCACTGAAGATGGACCTGCCCCCTGGGGACCCAGGAGTCCTACCACTCAGCTGTCCCCAGGAGTGCCCAGACCCTCATTCTTATCCAGGACCTAGGAGCCCTACCCCTGGCCTTCCCTCATCAGCCGTAAATGATGATTTACTGCTGTTACCATCATCACTGCCTTCAGTGACCAAGGGCCTTCCAAGGTGCCAGCTCTGGAACGAAGGATGCCCTTGGGAGGTGATGACACTCAGGTACACGGGTGCTCAACAGATTGCTTCCTCCTTGAATGTATCTACATTTGTTCCTGAGATACAGGTTGATGGACGGATGGCTACATGGATGTGATGGAGATGGTTTACTATCGGGACCTTCCGCACCCTGCTGATGTTTTGTTGCTTAGGATATGAATGGCTGAGCGGAGGCTGTAAAACCTGGCACTCTGCTTGGGTATGAGGTTCTTCCTGCCATCCTGCCATCATTTGTTTTTTATGTTTTGTCGCCATAAGTGACCTTGAGGAACCCTGGGAGCTCAGGAAGGAAGGAGCGCCCAGAAGCAGGGACAGGGAGCTGGTTGGGGAGGACCAGAAATCAGGTTTGTGAAGGTTCCAGAGAGGACCTGTCTTTCCTTTTCATTATTTCAACTATTATTATTCCAGGTTATCAATACTCTGGCTGACCATCATCATCGTGGGACTGACTTTGGTGGAAGTCCTTGGTTACATGTCATTATTGCATTTCCGACAAGTTATAAAGTTGTCATTACCCTCTGGATAGTTTACCTTTGGGTGAGTATACTAACTTTCTGTAGAGGTATACTCCAGCCGTCATTCTTATATTATTATTTCCTAGGTGTCTCTCCTGAAGACTATCTTCTGGTCTCGAAATGGACATGATGGATCCACGGATGTACAGCAGAGAGCCTGGAGGTCCAACCGCCGTAGACAGGAAGGTATGGCTCTGTTGGAATCCGCATAGTGTGGATCTCACCTTCTCCTCTCCTCACTCTCACCAAGGGCTGAGGTCCATTTGTATGCACACAAAGAAAAGAGTTTCTTCCTTTCGAGGAAATAAAATTGTCCTGAAAGACGTCATTACTCTACGGAGACATGTGGAAACAAAAGTTAGAGCTAAAATCCGTAAGAGGAAGGTGACAACGAAAATCAACCATCATGACAAAATCAATGGAAAGAGGAAGACCGCCAGAAAACAGTAAGATGTGCCTTGACACAAATACTGTTGTACTTTATCTGATGAAAGTGATTGTAATCCATAGGAAAATGTTTCAACGTGCGCAAGAGTTGCGGCGGCGAGCAGAGGACTACCACAAATGCAAAGTAAGGAGCTTCCTCCCTGCAGTTGCAGGATAACATTCAATTTCTCATGTGTTGGCTTTTTCAGATCCCCCCTTCTGCAAGAAAGGCTCTTTGCAACTGGGTAAGTTTGCTTGTTTTCCTTGCTTTTGGACAGTGTGAAAACATTCCCTCCTTTGGCCCTACAGGTCAGAATGGCGGCAGCGGAGCATCGTCATTCTTCAGGATTGCCCTACTGGCCCTACCTCACAGCTGAAACTTTAAAAAACAGGATGGGCCACCAGCCACCTCCTCCAACTCAACAACATTCTATAACTGATAACTCCCTGAGCCTCAAGACACCTCCCGAGTGTCTGCTCACTCCCCTTCCACCCTCAGCGGATGATAATCTCAAGACACCTCCCGAGTGTGTGCTCACTCCCCTTCCACCCTCAGCGGATGATAATCTCAAGACACCTCCCGAGTGTGTGCTCACTCCCCTT